CTGTTGGTGATTCGGGCTCCCTGAGGGGGTGAGGGATGGACAGTTCAGTGCTTGGCTGGGTACCCCAAGACCTGGAAGCTGGAATACCAGTATAGCACAGACTCTAGAGCCACACTGGTTGGACTCAAAATCCAAGCTGTTTTACTCAATGGCTGTGTAATTTTTGGCAAGTTACTAATAACTTCTCTATGCCTCAGTCTCTTCATCTGAAAAATAGAGATAATAGTAAATACATTATAGGGCAGTTCTTAGGGTAGTGCTAGTCATATCAGGCATTGGGGCTCTGAGTGGAGTCAGTACTGGGGGACCCTGATTCAGGATCTCTAGGAGTTGGGGAAGGGGCAAATTCTTGGGTCCATTGGGTCTCAAGGCTAAAGTTGGGAATCCAAAATGAGGGTCCCTGGGGGAGAATAAGTAGTCTCAAACTTAAGTGCCTGAGAGACAGAAACTGGGGTCCGCACTCAGATCCCTAAGGAAGTTGCAAAGTCTGGGTCACTGAAGGAAAAATTAGGGGCTGGGGAGACATACGTTCCTCTTGGGGAGCAGGAAAAGAGGGCTCCACTTTCTTGAGAGGACTAGGGGGAGCCAGGGGCTAGGAAGATGGAAACTTGAGCCGGGGAGGTGAAAAACACGAGTCTAGGACTCAGAATCAAGTTCCCTGAGTGGGATCGGCGCCAGGCTTGGGTACCCTGGGGATATTAGGGGGGTCCCCGCACTATGGCTATGTAGAAGGGGAAGAATCAAAGGATCTGAGGGTGGCGGCGGGATCTCCCCATCCTGGGCCTCCGAGATTATGAGCTGAGCTGAGCGTACGCAGGCCGCTTCCTCCCACAGGAAACCGCAGGCTTCGGGCACACCCAGCCTGCAGGGAGAGGCGCCCACTGCCCGCCCGCCCGGGGAGGCCCACGTGGGCAGCAGCCGCCGCCGCGGAGGGGGCGTGCCTTACAGAGCGAGTGGGTGTAACCAGAGGGGGCGTGGCCAGAAACCGGGGGGCGGTATGGAGTGCCCGAGGTCTCACCCACTTCCGCCCTCCAGCGCGCGGACGTGGTAGGCGGCCAAGCGTTTTTGGCTGCTTCCCGGGAAGCCGTTGGTCGCGCTTGCGTAGTGAACCGCTGAGGCTGTGTTGAGCGCTCCTTCTCCGCGCAACTCCCGGCTTCGACACCGCCTTCCTTCCTATGAATCCTTAATTTAACGTGGTCACAGTCAGCTTAAGACCGGCACCTCTCGGGCTCCGTCTTGTAGGACCTCGGCCTGGCTTCGAGGGCTTCCATACAGGTCACCGCAGGCTCTTTCAACTCCCGCCGCTTCCAGGCCCGCGGTACTAGTGAGACCTCAGCCTCGACCTCCCCACCTCAGTCCTCATTGGTCCCTTATCTCCCCAGTAACCAGACCACAACACTGAACTTGGAGCACCAAGAACAGGTCAGGCCCGTCGGCAGGTAGGGCCCAGGACTGTCTGAAGGGTCTTATATGTCCATCCCTACAGGAGCCCCACCCTGTTTGGCCAGGATGCCTTTGGGACGCTTGGCAGGGAGCGCCCGCTCCGAGGAGGGAAGCGAGGCATTTCTGGAGGGAATGGGTAATTCATTCATTCTTTATATCATTCACCCACTGCTGAGTCCCTTGGCTGGCCCTGTTCTCAGTGGATTGGGAGCTGAGTAGGCTGCAGCGACAATGCAAAGTGATGGAAGGGGAGAGGCGGGCCTACAGCAAGGAAGTCCACCAGCGCATCAACAAGCAACTGTGAGCTGGGCGCCTGGGCCCTGAGCTGGGGACTGGCCCCTCTTCCACCTCCCTGCCTGGGTAGTGAGGAGATCCGGCGCTTGGAGGAGGTACGGGGCGATCTCCAGGTGCAGATCAGCGCAGCCCAGAACCAGGTCAAGCGGCTTCGGGACAGTCAGCGGCTGGAGAACATGGACCGCCTGCTGAAGGGCCGGGCCCAGGTGCAGGCGGAGATCGAGGAGCTGCAGGAGCAGACCAGGGCCCTGGACAAGCAGGTGGGGTTTGAGAGGTGGTTCTACGGATCCTGACCAAAAACAGGTACCATCCTCTTTCTTGTAGATCCAGGAGTGGGAGACGCGGATCTTTACCCACAGTAAGAATGTCAGGTCCCCGGGATTCATCCTGGATCAGAAGGTCAAGATCAGGCGAAGGATCAGGATCCTAGAAAACCAGTTGGACAGGGTGAGGGTCAAACTCCTGGTCCCTCGACCTGAACCCACTCTTCCATCCACCTTTCTACTCCCAGGTCACCTGTCACTTTGACAACCAGCTGGTACGGAATGCGGCCCTGCGGGAGGAGCTGGATCTGCTGCGGATCGACAGGAACCGCTATCTGAACGTGGACCGCAAGCTGAAGAAGGTCAGTGGCCCTGAAATCCAGGGGAGGAGACAGTGGCACTGATTTTTTTCTCCTCCCCCCACAGGAGATCCACCACCTGCATCACCTGGTCAGCACCCTTATCCTCTCCTCCACCTCTGCCTACGCCGTCAGGTAGAGACTGCGGGTATCCTGGGATGGCGGGACCAGTCATCCTGACCCCGGCTGACCCCCGCAGGGAGGAGGCGAAGGCCAAGATGGGCTTGCTGCGGGAGCGCGCGGAGAAAGAGGAGGCCCAGAGCGAGATGGAGGCGCAGGTCCTGCAGCGGCAGATCTTGCACCTGGAGCAGCTGCACCACTTCCTCAAGCTCAAGAACAACGACCGGCAGCCGGATCCCGATGTCCTGGAGAAGCGTGAAAAGCAGGGTGAGGCTGGGGCTGCTGCCTTTGCATCTCAAGGAGGCCGACCTGCTGTTCTCTCTTCCCCTAGCCGGGGAGGTGGCCGAGGGCGTCTGGAAGACCTCCCAGGAGAGGCTGGTGCTTTGCTACGAGGACGCCCTGAATAAACTGTCCCAGCTGATGGGGGAGAGTGACCCTGACCTGTTGGTGCAGAAGTATCTGGAGAGTGAGTGGGGCCCTGGGTGGAGGGAGGAGGCCTCTCTGGGCCCCGCCTTGCCCAACTCTCCCAGTCGAGGAGCGCAACTTTGCTGAGTTCAACTTCATCAACGAGCAGAACTTGGAGCTGGAGCATGTGCAGGAAGAGATCAAGGAGGTGAGTGAGGCCTGCCCTCTCCATCTCCTCCTATCTGGCCCAGCATTCAGCCCTGTCCCCACAGATGCAGGAGGCTTTGGTGAGCGCACGTGCCAGCAAGGATGACCAGCATTTGCTGCAGGAGCAGCAGCAGAAGGTGTTGCAGCAGCGCATGGACAAGGTGCACTCGGAGGCTGAGCGCCTTGAGGCCCGCTTCCAGGATGTGCGGGGACAGCTGGAGAAGCTCAAGGCTGGTGAGCACCCATGGGCGCCCCCTCCCGAGCCTAGATCCCTGACAACCGGCCCTCCATGACGCAGATATCCAGCTCCTCTTCACCAAGGCCCATTGCGACAGCAGCATGATCGATGACCTCCTTGGGGTCAAGACCAGCATGGGAGACCGGGACATGGGCCTCTTCCTGAGCCTCATTGAGAAGCGGCTGGTGGAGCTCCTGACAGTGCAGGCCTTCCTACATGCCCAGGTGGGAGACGGCAGGGAGCCGGGACAGGAGGCCCCAGCTGACCGCAGGCTCCCACACTCTCCAGAGCTTCACCTCCCTGGCCGACGCTGCCCTCCTAGTGCTGGGCCAGAGCCTGGAGGACCTTCCGAAGAAGATGGCCCCACTTCAGCCCCCTGACACTCTGTGAGGCGCAGGGCAGGAGGGACGCAGAGGGGTAGTCTTTTCCAATTTTCCTTCCCCTCCCCAGAGAAGACCCCCCGGGTTTTGAGGCCAGCGATGACTACCCCATGAGCAGGGAGGAGCTGCTGAGCCAAGTGGAGAAGCTGGTGAGAGTGGGGCCTGCGGGGGTGGGGCCAGGGTGTGTCGGGGCCCAGTTCACCTTCCCTGCAGGTGGAGCTCCAGGAGCAGGCGGAGGCGCAGCGCCAGAAGGACCTGGCCGCCGCCGCCGCGAAGCTGGACGGCACCCTGAGCGTGGACCTGGCCAGCACCCAGAGGGCCGGCTCCAGTACCGTCCTGGTGCCCACCAGGCACCCCCATGCCATCCCCGGGTCCATTTTGAGCCACAAGACTAGCAGAGACCGTGGCTCTCTTGGCCACGTCACTTTTGGCGGCCTCAGCTCCAGCACTGGGCATTTGCCCAGCCACATCACGCACGGTGACCCCAACACTGGCCACGTGACCTTCGGCTCCACCAGTGCCTCGAGTGGGGGCCACGTGACCTTCAGACCCGTCAGCGCCAGCAGCTACCTGGGCTCCACTGGATACGTGGGGTCCAGCAGGGGCGGAGAAAACACAGAGGGTGGTGTGGAGAGCGGAGGCACAGCGTCTGATTCGAGCGGAGGCCTCGGGTCCAGCAGAGACCACGTCTCCAGCACCGGCCCTGCCTCCAGCACTGGCCCGGGCTCCTCCACCAGCAAAGACTCCCGGGGCTAACACGAGGGGCACGCAGCCCCCACCCTGCCCTGGCTCTCTGTGGGGTCTTTTTTTGTGTCTCTACTTCCCCTGTTTGCCTTGTGGGTCTCTGTCTTTTTCTCCCAGTGGCAGGCCTCTGTCTTTTTGCCCCTTCAACTGTTTTCATCTGCCCTTCATCACCGCCTCACCTGTGTCTCCCGGTTCCTTTCTCTCTGCTCCTGACACTGCTTTTCCCTCTGACTCCTGATCTCCTGTTCTCTGGGCTTCCTGGTCAGTGTCTGTCCGTCTTGTCTCCATATCTGCCCCTTCCCTGTCTGCTGAGCCCTGGCCCCCTGTGGATCCCCCACCTCCTGTTTCCGGCTCTCTCTCCTCATCTCCATCTCCCAGGCTCTCCACGCATCCTGTGTCCCTGTCTCTGTAGCTCCTTACTCCCCAAGAGCCCCCCAGTGCTGACAGGTGTGGGAAAAGTCAGGGCGAAGACGCCAGGTTCAGCATGGGAAAATGGGACTGTGGAAATAAAGTATATGTGTGGAGAGCTGGCTTCAGCCATGGCTGCTTCCTCTACCT